TTTTTTTTTTTAAGGTAAGAATTTATTTGTCTTATATTTATCTAATTTTATTAGAAGATGATGACTGTGGCATCGTCTACATGTTAGCCCCAGTGTTGAAAAAGAAAAGAAATCTGGACCTCCTGATTCATGGTCCCTTTTACCCCAGGGTGGCCATTTCTCAAGATCTGAGCGCAGCCCATCAGAAGACTTGAAGTGACCACAGACAGGGCAGGTCTTGGTGGAGGCAGGAGAACCGCAAGGATGGTATCTGAGAGGATATGACAAGATCAGGGCACATTGAGAAGACCTAGAAATTCCTCCCCTATTTCCCAAGCAAGTTCTGCTTTGCCTGCCCTCCTCCCCACAACCAACTACTGCGCGCCCCTCCTGGCTGCCACTCTGCTGTCCCTCATCCCATTTTCCCAAAGGAGCACGGGGACATCAGGAATGCGCTCCATCACAGAACCGCGACACACAGCCTCTACATAGCGTCTGAGTTGCAGGCAGGGGTCTCACAATCACCCTATTCTGTACGCAAGAGGCCCTTGGAATAAAGAGGAGGTAAGCTGCCCACGCTCAACCCTTTGCCCTGTCGCGTCCTCTTCCTCCTACGGAAAATAGCTGCGGGTCACTGAGACGCTTTTCAACATAACGCCAGCCCCAGAGCTCAGGTGAGACCTCTAGAGAGAAAGCTCGCAGGTACCTCATCCGCATGCTGTTATTATCTGCCAGCCCACTTATCCAGGAGCTCGGTCCTCAGCGGGCTGCGCGCACCGCGCGGAAGGGCGCATCTTCACCTCGTGGCTCTGGCGGCAGAGACGCGCGGGGCTTGCTCGGGAGCGAGGAGCGAAAAGTTGTGCGCCCACTTGGGTAGGGGGAAAGAGAGCGATCGAGCCAGCGCGGGAGAGCGAAGGGGGAAGGCGGGGAGGGGGCGGGGAGGGGGGACTGCTTACATGAATTTCCAAGTGGTAGACCTGCCTCTGCGCTCTGCCCAATGAGATCCGTCAGGGGAGGCACCCGGCTCACTTTTCCACATCACTTCACAGTTACATTTGGCAGGCAGGCGGGCTCGCACGCCGGAGCGCTCAGCCCAGAATTAGTGGATTTATTTGGAATCTCCCTGCCTCCTCCAAGCTCCGCCGCCGCCGCCGGCTTGTGCATAGACGGTAGCGTCAAGACACCAGCTGCACTTTGGGTTGCGGACACCCAGAGCCCAGCGCGCCCGCCCTGCGTCTCCGCACCAAGCCCTGTAGCTCCGAGAGGCATGAACGGAATCCGGAGGCGCCTGCCTAGCGAGCGAGGACCGGTCGGCGCTTGCCGCCCTCGGGAGCTAACCCCGAGCACCTCCAGCCATTTGTGAACCTGGAGGCTTGACATTCGCCAGCGCAGGGCCCCACAAGAGTAAGTGTTCCCCTAACCCACCCCCGTTTTCCACCCTTATCTTTCTTCCTCCTTGTTTTTGCAGGAAATTTCAATGAAAAGAAAAGCCAATGGATTGTGGTCTTAGAAAAGCTGCTTAGATGATGTCTGTTTCCCGTGCTATAGACACGTGGCAGAGCTGTAAGTAAATGCTCGGCACTGCATGATGAATTGGATGGCTGCAGACCGGAGACAAAAAAAATAATTGTCTCATTTTCGTGGTGATTTGCTTAACTGGTGGGACCATGCCAGAACGGCTAGCGGAAATGCTCTTGGATCTCTGGACTCCATTAATAATATTATGGATTACTCTTCCCCCTTGCATTTACATGGCTCCGATGAATCAGTCTCAAGTTTTAATGAGTGGATCCCCTTTGGAACTAAACAGTCTGGGTGAAGAACAGCGAATTTTGAACCGCTCCAAAAGAGGCTGGGTTTGGAATCAAATGTTTGTCCTGGAAGAGTTTTCTGGACCTGAACCGATTCTTGTTGGCCGGGTAAGCTTTGTTTTTAAGATCTCAATTTCAGGCCATCACTAACTAATGCCATTTTTCATTTCAGCTACACACAGACCTGGATCCTGGGAGCAAAAAAATCAAGTATATCCTATCAGGTGATGGAGCTGGGACCATATTTCAAATAAATGATGTAACTGGAGATATCCATGCTATAAAAAGACTTGACCGGGAGGAAAAGGCTGAGTATACCCTAACAGCTCAAGCAGTGGACTGGGAGACAAGCAAACCTCTGGAGCCTCCTTCTGAATTTATTATTAAAGTTCAAGACATCAATGACAATGCACCAGAGTTTCTTAATGGACCCTATCATGCTACTGTGCCAGAAATGTCCATTTTGGGTATGTATGCTTCCAATTTCACAGATCTATTATTATTATCTTTTTTCTTTCTCTATTTTATTAGGTACATCTGTCACTAACGTCACTGCGACCGACGCTGATGACCCAGTTTATGGAAACAGTGCAAAGTTGGTTTATAGTATATTGGAAGGGCAGCCTTATTTTTCCATTGAGCCTGAAACAGGTTTGTGGCCTAAATTTCGAATTATATTTGCCACTGAAAGTCATTCTTCCATTTTCCCCCTCAGCTATTATAAAAACTGCCCTTCCCAACATGGACAGAGAAGCCAAGGAGGAGTACCTGGTTGTTATCCAAGCCAAAGATATGGGTGGACACTCTGGTGGCCTGTCTGGGACCACGACACTTACAGTGACTCTTACTGATGTTAATGACAATCCTCCAAAATTTGCACAGAGTAAGTTAATTTCCTGCACTGGATGAGAATCTTGTGACTCTCATTGTTTCTCCTCTTTTTAAAGGCCTGTATCACTTCTCAGTACCGGAAGATGTGGTTCTTGGCACTGCAATAGGAAGGGTGAAGGCCAATGATCAGGATATTGGTGAAAATGCACAGTCATCATATGATATCATCGATGGAGATGGAACAGCACTTTTTGAAATCACTTCTGATGCCCAGGCCCAGGATGGCATTATAAGGCTAAGAAAAGTAAGCTAAGGAAGCTTTTGTTCATCTTCAAAGAGAAGCATTTATCTTTGTCATTTCTTAACAGCCTCTGGACTTTGAGACCAAAAAATCCTATACGCTAAAGGTAGAGGCAGCCAATGTCCATATTGACCCACGCTTCAGTGGCAGGGGGCCCTTTAAAGACACGGCGACAGTCAAAATCGTGGTTGAAGATGCTGATGAGCCTCCGGTCTTCTCTTCACCGACTTACCTACTTGAAGTTCATGAAAATGCTGCTCTAAACTCCGTGATTGGGCAAGTGACTGCTCGTGACCCTGATATCACTTCCAGTCCTATAAGGTATTTTTATTTTAAAAGGAATACTGGCTACTTGAAGTAGATTACAGATGTGTCTGTTTTGTAGGTTTTCCATCGACCGGCACACTGACCTGGAGAGGCAGTTCAACATTAATGCAGACGATGGGAAGATAACGCTGGCAACACCACTTGACAGAGAATTAAGTGTATGGCACAACATAACAATCATTGCTACTGAAATTAGTAAGTGCCTGGATTTGTTCATTTCTTCCTTGTCAATGCTGATGTTATTTTTTCCTTCCCATAGGGAACCACAGTCAGATATCACGAGTACCTGTTGCTATTAAAGTGCTGGATGTCAATGACAACGCCCCTGAATTCGCATCCGAATATGAGGCATTTTTATGTGAAAATGGAAAACCCGGCCAAGTAAATATCTCCATGTTGTTAATGCTGAATATCAGAAATGCTGACGTCAAGTTTTATGTTTCAGGTCATTCAAACTGTTAGCGCCATGGACAAAGATGATCCCAAAAACGGACATTATTTCTTATACAGTCTCCTTCCAGAAATGGTCAACAATCCGAATTTCACCATCAAGAAAAATGAAGGTAAATATATTAGCTTTGTGAAACAGAGTACAATGCAAATTATTGTAATTTTTACTTTTTTCAGATAATTCCCTCAGTATTTTGGCAAAGCATAATGGATTCAACCGCCAGAAGCAAGAAGTCTATCTTTTACCAATCATAATCAGTGATAGTGGAAATCCTCCACTGAGCAGCACTAGCACCTTGACAATCAGGGTCTGTGGCTGCAGCAATGACGGTGTCGTCCAGTCTTGCAATGTCGAAGCTTATGTCCTTCCAATTGGACTCAGTATGGGCGCCTTAATTGCCATATTAGCATGCATCATTTTGCTGTTAGGTACGTATTTCCTTCATAGCCTACCGGTCACCTGGCTGACTGTTATTTAATATTTTTCCTCTAGTCATCGTGGTGCTGTTTGTAACTCTACGGCGGCATAAAAATGAACCATTAATTATCAAAGATGATGAAGACGTTCGAGAAAACATCATTCGCTACGATGATGAAGGAGGAGGGGAGGAGGACACAGAGGCTTTTGACATTGCAACTTTACAAAATCCAGATGGAATTAATGGATTTTTACCCCGTAAGGATATTAAACCAGATTTGCAGTTTATGCCAAGGCAAGGGCTTGCTCCAGTTCCAAATGGTGTTGATGTCGATGAATTTATAAATGTAAGGCTGCATGAGGCAGATAATGATCCCACGGCCCCGCCATATGACTCCATTCAGATATATGGCTATGAAGGCCGAGGGTCAGTGGCTGGCTCCCTCAGCTCCTTGGAGTCCACCACATCAGACTCAGACCAGAATTTTGACTACCTCAGTGACTGGGGTCCCCGCTTTAAGAGACTGGGCGAACTCTACTCTGTTGGTGAAAGTGACAAAGAAACTTGACAGTGGATTATAAATAAATCACTGGAACTGAGCATTCTGTAATATTCTAGGGTCACTCCCCTTAGATACAACCAATGTGGCTATTTGTTTTAGAGGCAAGTTTAGCACCAGTCATCTATAAACTCAACCACATTTTAATGTTGAACCAAAAAAAGATAATAAAATAAAAAAGTATATGTTAGGAGGTTATAAATCTTGTGGAGTGTGAATTAAGTATGTGGAGTGTCTAGAAGTCCTTGGATATTTGATATTTACCTGACCACCACAGACAAAGATTGGGATCCTGGCTAATCCTTAGATAAATGGTTTAAATAGAGGAAAAAATCATAATTAAAAGGTGCTTTCTTAGAAAAAAAAATACGGACCTGCAAGGAATCTGCTGCTGATATGTGTCTTCTGCAAGGATTTTTATGAATGCAAATGGTTTTTTCCCCTTCACCAATAAGGATCCCGCCACAAATGATAAAGCAATACTTGGTCTGCTGTACATTATAACTTTTTGGAGTTTTGAGAGGCCTCCTAGATTATACAGTACGGTGACCACACATTGTACATAATTGTTGGCCCCACTCACTAGAGACTGAATAGCATCTTTAAATATTGTGTCGAGCCTTAAAATATTCACATGTTCGTAATCCATTCCAGGGTGGGGCTTGCCAATTCAGTGGTGGGAGGAGAGAAATCCCATTCAAACATGCTTGTTTTCTAGAAGCAGGATTCCTCGTTCCCTCCTCTTCATCTTCTTCCACAAGGACACAAAGATAAACTGTATCACACAGTGGACTACATAAGAGACAGATGGTTTTATTGCTAGCGCGTGAATTTATTTGTTTAATCCTCGAAATAAATATTTTATTGATGTCCATTAATGCTTTTATTTATTAAGGTCGGTAATCTATAGATTAAGGGGATATATGGGAAAAAACTAAATTATATCCATTAATAATCCTTTAGATTGTTTTATATAAATATATATACAATGAATGTTTAATACATGTACATTTTGATGAGATGAGTATGGCAGGCAATATTATCGAAAGGAGAGCTAATAGTCTCTTTAGAGTAGAAAGTGTTATTGTAACTGGAGATGGCAGGAACAGCATCTTCCCAGACAAACTTTTGGACTGTTTTCTATTTTGTTCATAATCCTAGTATTTGGTGTTTTTACTACAAGCACAAACATCCTAAAGTATATTGATTCCTGTGAATATTTAAACTCTAGACTTTTAGATACCTACATCATGCCCTGCCCAATAAACATGCTTCAATTTACCCCCACAGTTTTAGAGCAGGAACTGATTTGTACATAATTTCACTGTTTACGTTTTTAGCACTCCTATCCCTGATCTTCATGGTGATGCACAGAATGTCTTAGACTCCAAAAAGGAACAGCACTAGAAGATGTGAGCATATTTAATTTGTAATGCAAACCTGCCATTTAGGAGTAGAAAATGTATGATAAAACTCAAGTATTACATGCAGATCATTTTAATTTTCTACTTTGCTTTAATGCAATATTGTTTATTCACTCCATGTATTGTATTCAGAGAAACTCCTGTATTGTTTCCTACTTTGTGAAATATATTTTTATAAATACCTTTGTTGTCATTAATTTTTTTTTCAATCAGTGGAAGATCTATTAACAGAATCATCAACTCAAACTAAAATTCTAGAATACTCAACCAAATCATCCCAAGGGTCACTTTTGTTTGTAAGACTCTTTATTATAGAGAAACAGAGAAGAGAAATGGCTTGCCAGTGATCACACAGCAAGATACCAGCAGGGACATAAGAGGAACATGGAACACCTAAAGGCTAGTCCAGCTGTGTCATTTGGGTCCTTCTGGAAGCAGACGCATTGGGCAGGGAAAACCTTCAGACAAGTTTGCAGACCTAAAACTTGTAACAATAGAGGGATTGGGAGCAGGATTTGGCAAGAGAGTCTTAGACTGCAGTGCGGACCTGGCAAAATCTCTGCCAGTCTGACAGGGGGTTCTAGAGTGAAAACACATCCATTAAAGCAGTCAGGCTGTGGTCCTCTGTCATCTCAGTCATTGGTGCGGGGCTGCTAAGAAGAGAACGGTTTTTGACTCAAAAGCTGAACGCACCAACTTCTAGAGGCCACCTTCACTGTGACAGAAACTGCATGTTTAAATACTATACTAACAATTTATAACTATCCGGTGGCTTAATCAACTTTTTATTGAGTTTCTGTTGCTGAGAATAAGTCATCTTTTATGCGTATTATTACGGCTAGTGAACACTTTTTCTTGAGGTCAAAGGGATGGTCCAACATGACTTTAAAATATACTAGGACTTGGCACAGTGTCTAAAACAAGTGCTTGGTGAATGTAAATTATTAGTAGTAGTTGCAGTAATAACCAATAGTAATATTCCAACTATCTTACACCTTCCAAACCAAGGAGAGATTATTATGTTTTATGTATCTCTTGAACACCAGACTCATTTCTAGTGTACTTTGAAGTGCCCAAAGATTATAGACACACAAATATGTCTAACAGAATAATTACAGTATTTTTTAAGGAGTATAAAATCTGTATCCTCAAATATTGGTAATCAACAGGATAATCTTCGTACAGTGGTTTCTGTGAGCAGGAGATAATGTCTGCTCTACTAGTTGCCCAAATATCGCCTAAGTATTCTCTTTGCCTAGGAACACAGAATGAAAGCTTGCATCTCTTGCTGACTTTCTTTGCCACCACAGTGTCAGCATTTTGTGTTTAAAAGCCTATTTCAGGTCTTGTAACATAGAATAAAGTGACTAATACCTTGATCCTAATAAGATTGACCTATACTTTTAGAGTGTCATGAATTAAACTAAAAATCTCAGGAACTATCTCTCTCTTTCTCTCTTTCTCTCTCTCTCTCTCTCTCTCTCTCACACACACACACACACACACACACACACACACACAACAAACAAATAAAAAACACACATTTTGACTTGAAGTTTTACTTTAGCAATAGACTTGCCAGGACTTTCCCAACCAAAAGATATCAATAAGGTTCCTAACATTTTCTAAGATTTAAGTATCCCATGCTCAATTTGTTAAATAACACATTTTAAAAACTTTATTGAAATGACTATATTTTTAAAGCTATGTGCATTGTTGTCTGTTTCATCAACATTGACATAGCAGAAACAAGAGTACTCTCTGCTAAATAGAGAAGAATGATTAAGTTGGAGCCAAGTGAGACAAAGTTATCTCCCTCTGCCTACCTCACAATTCAAGGTTCCCACCTAGGGAACTGATGCATCCCTGGGTGATTGGACACAACATGGGATCAATTCAGCCTCTACTCTGCCTATGATTTGATCAAATCATATTAGCAAAGTGTCTCTTAAACATCCATATATGAATATTAAAGAGTATTAAGGGGGGCATTTCTTAACAATATTTTTATGAGTATAGTTATAAGTTTCTAAACATTTATAATACGATGACTAAAATATGCTATTTTTAAATTCAAGTGTTAACCTTGCCACACAGAATTATGACTTCTAGGGTGTAAACTTTAAAGTGAAACTGTTTTGAAAAAAATCTGCAGTTAAGTGTATGTGTATATATAGAAGAAAAGGAAACTTAGATTTACTGGTATCACCAGTGAAGCAAGAATGCTTAGAAAGATACAAATGTGTCTTTGGGAGAGTCTGCTTAATCAGATGCTTAAAGTAAGACAAGTCTCTGCATGAGACTTAGAAATCTCCTAGGAGCAGCTGGATTCCACACTGAGACTCAACAGAGTTCTGGGCTATGCTGTATTTTGGAAAAGGAAAAGCGGGTGCTGAGAGCTAAGTAGCCAATTACTCTTTATAGCCACATAAGGACTGAAGGCAAGTAGGCCCTTCCAACAAGTTGTATTATGCGATCACTGGCTTTGCAGGGAATCTCACGAATGTATAACCTTCTGATTGCCTTTTTGATTGAAAGTTCCATCTGAGATCAGGGCAGTGTAACCAGTAATAAGATTTCAAAAAAATCCCATCACTGGCACTGTCGGAAAGGCTGAGCATGACTGAAATCCTATCATTGTCAGTCAAAAAGATAAGGTAACAGCGGGCATCACTATAAAAGCTCTATAAATGCACAACTTAAACATGAATATCAACATTAAAAAGAATATATATATCCTTATACATATATTTATAAATATATTCATATATATAAATATGCACATATATACACAATTCAGTTACTGGGGATAATTTATAGTTTTAATTTTTCATCTCATAATCTCACGCACTGCCAACAAATTGAAATTGTGGCTCTCTGTTTTCATGAATCTAACCTTGAATTTGAAAGAAGTTGAATTGAGGGTAAAGGGTTTTAAAAGCAGCTTTTTATTTGTGAACAGAATAATGGCTCATAATACCTGGGATTAGAATTAAATATGTCACGTTGTGAGGCTGTACTTAGACTTTTTAAATGTCATTGTATTTTTTTGTGGACAAAATAATTGTAGAATATACTTTGCAGGAAATACTTTTCTATATTTTTTCAATTTCAATACTGTTTTATTTGCTATAAAAAGTGTCTTTGCACTGTTACTCAGCCAAACAGTGTTGAATGTATTATTTGCCCTTGTAATTATTGCTTCTTATGATAATTGTAGAAGAGCATGTCTTTATGATCTATCATTTAAAAATACATTTATTGTCATTGTAGTTTTAGTCAACACAAATTTATGGATTACATGGTATACTGTTGCTATTGAAGATATTCTAGTCCTAGTATTTTGAGCACAGACCTAGCGTTATGGAGGACATAAAATTTAAAAATTTCCTGACTTGATGGACTATCTGAGGAAAAAGAATTTTGTCTGTCACATTTATTGAGTATCTATCAGTACAGAAATTAAGCTACATGGTTGATACAGAAAGATTAAATACAGTAGCATTCTCAAACTTATTTTCTTTATTTATAAAATGTACCTAATCAATCTCATAAGAACTAATTGTTGAATTTTTTTTTTATCTATGGATAAATACTATTTGAGTCTGGGTTTAAGTTTGGTTGATCTGACACTAAATCCCCTTAACTTTCAACTAAACAGTTATCTCTGTAATTATGAGACTTTTGATGATAAGAAATAGAAACTAAGTTATATATAGTGCTATGGAAGTACTGAGGAGGAAGTAAGGGACCCCATATGGGAAGACTCAAGAAGACGTCACGGTGAAATTTTCCAAAAAGATGGGAACTCAAGAATGGGTGCAACAGAAATCACAGCTTTTCCAAATACTAAAAGGGAAAATTATAAAAAGCACCAATGGCACACTTTTGGACATTCAGAAAGATCCAGAAATTAGGTGCTTATAGGAAACTCTAGGTTTGCCAAATTGTAGTGTTTTATGGATAGGAAAAATGAAGTTCAGAAACGTTATAAGGAATTTTCAGGGTTAAATTACACATCAAATATGTGAGAGAAACAGAAATTACATGCTGGTATTTGGGGTCATCTCCTGAGTTGTAATGTTGTAAGTGTTTTTGTATGTATTCTCCTCCTTCCTTTATGTGTGGAAGTTTCATCTAGGTCTCAAGGTTAGTAGGCATTTGCTGGTGAAAATAGTGCCTTTGGGTACTATTTCCCCAACTTGAGTTACCTGCCACCATCTAATTCACATCTTGAATGCAAGTATTATTTCTTGCAAGTATCCCTACTAATAGATAATAGATATTTCTATTATTATCCACAGATTACAGAAGAGGGTTGCTAGGAGGAATATCACAAGATGCTGTCTGAAGAGAAAGACTGTGGAAAACCATGGCTTCAATGAACTCAGAGGTCAGGACCAGAAAAGGAAATGAGAGGTCACCAAAGCCAAATGTTAATTTCTTGGGATTTCTTCTGTACATGCAAAGAACTTCAGGCCATCCTATGATTCCTCAAAAATAAGAGGAAAATTTTAACAATTATGCTCTAAGATGGACCATGACAATTTAGGAGTCATTGGGATCACCCCCCAAAGCCAAATGTTAATTTCTTGGGATTTCTTCTGTACATGCAAAGAACTTCAGGCCATCCTATGATCCCTCACAAATAAGAGGAAGATTTTAACAATTATGCTCTAAGATGGAACATGACAATTTAGGAGTCACTGGGATCACCCCCCCCACCTTTCCAACGTTACTCTGCTTTAACTACAAATATGTCGAATGGTTTTCTAATTTTTCTTTAACTTAACCTCTAAAGTTCGAGAGCTGTCATCTTTGTCAAGTCTGATTGTTGAGTATGTGAATGGATGTTTTTGGCTCAATGTTAGAGCCAAAATTTATAAATAATAATTATTTATACATAATGATATTGCAAATAAACTTTAAGAAAGAGCTTTAAACATAAAAATTCTTTTCTATAAAATACATACTA